TCATGTGGACATATGTTTTCAAGTCATTTAGGTGAATAAAAAGCAGTGCAGTTGCTGGATTAGGTGATAAAAGTATGTTTAATTTTGCAGGAAATTGCTGAACTGTCTTCTAGAACAACCGTACCGTCTTGCATTCCTGTCAGCAATCAGTGAGAATTCCTGTTGCTCCGCATCCTCACCAGCATTTGGTGTTGTCAGTGTTCTAGATTTTAGACTAAATGCAGTGTTTTCATTTTGTCCTATTCTAGATGCTAACTTTTATTGTGATTTAGTCTCGTGAGTTGTTTTAAATTGTTACATAAGAATTTCTTAGTGTATAGAGTTTCCTATGTTTTTGAATTACTTTTTAATTTTAATTGCATTATGATTAGAGTATGTTTATTTTGATGGTTATCTGTGGAAATTTTCATTCTGATCTAGTTAAGTGGTGACTTTGTGAGTTTCCGTGTGCTTAAAAAGACTGCAAATCTCTCATTGTGGCTGCCCTGGAACTTAGTTTATATAATAAATAAGTTTCCTCATGTCTGAACCTGCCCAGGCACCTTTCCCAATGTATCAGATGTTTAACACTAAGGATCTGTTTTGTTCTGGAAAGTTATTTTTATCTGGCCTCATGATTACAGTCCTGGCCCTGAACTTCAGAGAATGGAGGGGTAAGCAAAAGGACCTCAGACTGTGCCAGGAAATGTCAAGTCACCTGCTGTAGGCTACTACTAATGGAGCATGGCCTATTTACTTGGACACCAAACTATCCAGTGCTAACATGAGGTTTTTCAGGACTAGATCCCATGGCCATACAGCCCTGCCTGCCAGATTGGACGTGAAAAGTATTTCCGCATCTGACATTCCTGTTTCACCCACACAGGGCATCGTTTTGCCCAGGACAAAGTTCACCTCCAATCTTATCCACACTATTTCTATCTTTGCTTCCTTGATAAGATATAGACATTTATGCAGTGGTTCAAAGTCTAGAGTCCCTACACTTCTGGTACATGACAGCTGTGTCTCGATGGAGTAGACTCTCAGAACAGCGCAGTTTGCCCTCCGCTCACGCAGAGCCTCTCCGTGGCTTCCGCACCTTGAGCATTAGGCCAGTTCTCCTCTTCTCTCTAATCCATCCGTCACCTCTCCTGTCATCCGTTTCCATGCCGTGAGGTCCATTCACAGAACACATCCATGGCTCTCATGCTCAGTTTGGTTCTGAGTCTCCTCAAGCTGGGATCAGGTAAGACTCATCTTTGTTTCCTCCTTACTAACTGATGATTTATCTTTTGTATGTCTTCCCACAGGGCAGTGGCAGGTGTTTGGGCCAGACAAGCCTGTCCAGGCCTTGGTGGGGGAGGACGCAGCATTCTCCTGTTTCCTGTCTCCTAAGACCAATGCAGAGGCCATGGAAGTGCGGTTCTTCAGGGGCCAGTTCTCTAGCGTGGTCCACCTCTACAGGGACGGGAAGGACCAGCCATTTATGCAGATGCCACAGTATCAAGGCAGGACAAAACTGGTGAAGGATTCTATTGCGGAGGGGCGCATCTCTCTGAGGCTGGAAAACATTACTGTGTTGGATGCTGGCCTCTATGGGTGCAGGATTAGTTCCCAGTCTTACTACCAGAAGGCCATCTGGGAGCTACAGGTGTCAGGTCAGTTTCATATTTCATAACTTAGTTGTCCCTTGCTTTCAACCGTTCCCTGTTTTCTCCCCAGCACTGGGCTCAGTTCCTCTCATTTCCATCACGGGATATGTTGATAGAGACATCCAGCTACTCTGTCAGTCCTCGGGCTGGTTCCCCCGGCCCACAGCGAAGTGGAAAGGTCCACAAGGACAGGATTTGTCCACAGACTCCAGGACAAACAGAGACATGCATGGCCTGTTTGATGTGGAGATCTCTCTGACCGTCCAAGAGAACGCCGGGAGCATATCCTGTTCCATGCGGCATGCTCATCTGAGCCGAGAGGTGGAATCCAGGGTACAGATAGGAGGTGAGTAGGGAGGGGAGGAGAAGAGAAGGAGGATAACTAAAATGTCTGTGGGATTGTTTTTCAGATACCTTTTTCGAGCCTATATCGTGGCACCTGGCTACCAAAGTACTGGGAATACTCTGCTGTGGCCTATTTTTTGGCATTGTTGGACTGAAGATTTTCTTCTCCAAATTCCAGTGTAAGCGAGAGAGAGAAGCATGGGCCGGTGCCTTATTCATGGTTCCAGCAGGGACAGGATCAGAGATGCTCCCACATCCAGCTGCTTCTCTTCTTCTAGTCCTAGCCTCCAGGGGCCCAGGCCCAAAAAAGTAATCATCCTTCTCTAGGGTATTCTAACATCGTCCACCACTGAATATACTGTTTCTGTTTCAGGGAAAATCCAGGCGGAACTGGGTAAGTATGTGTCATGTCCTGAGCCTCCCACAACATGTTTTTTGTTTTTGTTTTTGTTTTTCAGACTGGAGAAGAAAGCACGGACAGGCAGGTAAAAGAAAATATTCCTCTTCACACATTTATCTGAACTGCCTGCTCTGTCTGCTTGCTTTCAGAATTGAGAGACGCCCGGAAACACGCAGGTACCAACGCCTGAGAGGGTGACAGTGGGACATCATGCTTCCTCTCTCCCCCACCGCACCCCAGTGGAGGTGACTCTGGATCCAGAGACGGCTCACCCGAAGCTCTGCGTTTCTGATCTGAAAACTGTAACCCATAGAAAAGCTCCCCAGGAGGTGCCTCACTCTGAGAAGAGATTTACAAGGAAGAGTGTGGTGGCTTCTCAGAGTTTCCAAGCAGGGAAACATTACTGGGAGGTGGACGGAGGACACAATAAAAGGTGGCGCGTGGGAGTGTGCCGGGATGATGTGGACAGGAGGAAGGAGTACGTGACTTTGTCTCCCGATCATGGGTACTGGGTCCTCAGACTGAATGGAGAACATTTGTATTTCACATTAAATCCCCGTTTTATCAGCGTCTTCCCCAGGACCCCACCTACAAAAATAGGGGTCTTCCTGGACTATGAGTGTGGGACCATCTCCTTCTTCAACATAAATGACCAGTCCCTTATTTATACCCTGACATGTCGGTTTGAAGGCTTATTGAGGCCCTACATTGAGTATCCGTCCTATAATGAGCAAAATGGAACTCCCATAGTCATCTGCCCAGTCACCCAGGAATCAGAGAAAGAGGCCTCTTGGCAAAGGGCCTCTGCAATCCCAGAGACAAGCAACAGTGAGTCCTCCTCACAGGCAACCACGCCCTTCCTCCCCAGGGGTGAAATGTAGGATGAATCACATCCCACATTCTTCTTTAGGGATATTAAGGTCTCTCTCCCAGATCCAAAGTCCCGCAGCAGCCGGCCAAGGTGGCTTCCAGATGAAGGGGGACTGGCCTGTCCACATGGGAGTCAGGTGTCATGGCTGCCCTGAGCTGGGAGGGAAGAAGGCTGACATTACATTTAGTTTGCTCTCACTCCATCTGGCTAAGTGATCTTGAAATACCACCTCTCAGGTGAAGAACCGTCAGGAATTCCCATCTCACAGGCTGTGGTGTAGATTAAGTAGACAAGGAATGTGAATAATGCTTAGATCTTATTGATGACAGAGTGTATCCTAATGGTTTGTTCATTATATTACACTTTCAGTAAGGTCTTTGCTTGTTTATTTCACATGAATTTAT